TTGCAAAACTTTGTGAATATGCTAAACACCACTGAATCGTACACTTTTTTTTTTTTGAGACAGCGTCTCACTCTGTTGCCCAGGCTAGAGTGCAGTAGCGCAATCTCGGCTCACTACAACCTCTGCCTCCCGGGTTCACGTGATTCTCCTGCCTCAGCCTCCCGAGTAGATGAGATCACAGGCACGTGCCGCCATGCCGGGTTGACTTTTGTATTTTTAGTAGAGACGGGGTTTCACCATGTTGCCTAGGCTGGTCTTGAACTCCTGACCTCAGGCGATTCACCCGCCTCGGCCTCCCAAAGTGTTAGGATTACAGGCGTGAGCCACCGCGCCCGGCTTGAATTGTACACTTCAAAAGGTGGAATTTTATGGTGTTGAATTATATCTTTATTTTTTTAACGGGGGGAAAATGACGCCGCTGGAGAGGAGTTAGCGGAACTGAAACAATGAAATGGTGCGCGAGTGTCGCCTGTCCCCGTCGCATCCATCCCAACGAAGTTTGGGCCCTGGAACGGTGCACCCAGAAGGCCTGCGGGGAGAGACGCTGGGGCATGATCTGGAAGAAAGACGTCTCAGGATTCGAAGGGAATGCAGCTAAGGTGGCGGCGGAGGTTCGCCTAGGACTGGGGAGGCGTCCCTAGGCTCAGAAGTTGGCCCGGCCGGAGCGGAGATTTAAAGGTTGGAGCGCAGAGGCTCTTAAAGAGGCCGAGTCGAATTCCCACTCGGCGTCCACCTTAAAGCCAGCTCCCCGGCACCACGGATCTGACCCGGGTAAGTGCTGGGCCGCGGGAGAGGCTGCGGCGCCGACCCCAGCCCCTGGCGCTCTAGCGCGCCCTGCCGGGCCCAGGGGACTCGGCGCGGGTGGGCTGGACTTCGTAGGCGCGCGTCCTGGGGGCCGGGGTGCACGCGGGGGCGACAGGGTCGAGGCACCCGGCCCGGGCTCCCCACTGGCGCGCCCGCAGCGGCGCTCTATTTTTAGCAGGCGCTGTGGCAATATAAGGAATGCGCGGCGCGCTAGGCGCTCGGGGCGCACGCTGGCGGCGCGGTCGCTTTAAGGAGGCGCCGGGGCGGGGACGGACCGGAGTGGCCGGCTGGCGGGGAGCCGTCAGTCCGGCGGCCGCGGGGCCCGGCGGGCGCGACGCTGCCTCCTCACCGGCGCAGGCTAGGAGGGGGCGGCCTGAGTGCCGTAGCCGAGCCGGGGCTGGAGCGCGCGGTGAGTGGTCGGGCGGCCTTGGAGGGGAGGGGGCCCGGCCGCGCCGCCTCTCGCCCCGGCCGTCGCTTTGTTCCGGGGCGGGAGGTGTGGCCGCCCTCCGGGCTCGGCCGCGCTCTCCGCTTGCGGGGTGCGCCCTGGGACCGGCTGTGCGTGGCGTTTTGCCCCCATCGCGGGCTCCCGCGTAACGGTGTGCGTTCGTGAAATCGGCCACGACCAAGACCCCAGTGGGGAGGGCCTGCGCGCCGCTCAGAGAGACCCTTTCATGGTAATTACAGTTCCTTGGCTGCCTGGGCGAGAGTTGACAAATTCATCTGAATAATAAAACGCAGCCTGCTTCATAAACAACCCTTCACTGCCCCCGGAGGTTTGGGGAGCTGGAGCTGTGGTCACAACTAGGGCCTGGGCTCATGCATTGAACTGATCTGGCTGAGGCATCAGACACGGTGCCAGTCCTGCCCTGCGGGGAAGACAAGAGCACAAAGTGACAAGCCAGTGTGGTAAGTGCTGAGATTCGGTAAGCCCAGGGGTTGGTGTGGAACCTCCCTGGCCTTGCTCCTCTAGGACTCACTCTGTCCTGGACCTGACCAGAGAGGGTGGCTGACAAGGCTCGGAATCGTGGCCTCCAGAGGTTTGTCTGGCAGCAGAAGTAAGATGGAGATATGACTTTAAGAGCTCTGAAACTCCACTGTAATAACAGCAACCAACAGGGCTTCCAAAGACCAGGCACTTGAAGTGGATTTGCTCATCATTTGACAAGACACCTCTTGACAAGACACCTCCAGAAGGATTTTGTTTATTGTAAAGGATGGAGGAACTGGGGTGAAAAAGAGCCAACAGCTTGCCCAAGATCATATCTGAAGTCCATGCTTTTGGCCACGTGGCTGTCCTGGGCTTCGGAAGGCTCTGGTGCAGCCTGTGTTAGAGTTTTGTAATATATTGTTTTATAATTATTCACTATAGACATTCACTGGTGGGTTGAAGTGTGAGGCAGTGAGCTGTGGGTATTAATAACTGACTCGTGTCAGAAGCTTAGCAGTGAACAAAGCACTTTCTCGGATACGGTTCTTAGAGCTTCTCCTGCTTCTTTTCCCGGGGAAGAAACTTGAGCTGCTAACATTTTGTAAACCTCCTAATTTCCTGTAAATCACATGTCCCTGCTGAGTGGGGCTGAAAATGTTTCGGGCAATGGTTTTCACCCTTAGGTCTGTTCACACTGCCCAGCAGCCAGTTAGCTTCTCTCTGTAGTTTATGGTGTAGTTTGTCCTTTTTCTGCCGGGGTGGGAGGCATGGGGCTTTCATGCTCTGGGGTTTTTGAGGTCTGCCAGCCTCTGGGGAGGGAGGTGTTGGGCAAGCCTCGTGCTCTGGTGGAAACTGACCCCCTAGATGTGACCTCGGCATTTCCTAAAGCTGGGGGCGGGACTGGGGTAGGCGGTAGTCAAGGCCCTTTGGTGAAGCAAGCGATTGTCTCCAGCGTTGTCAGCTTCGCTCCTCCATAAGACAGTTGCTAATTTCCACCTCTGTTTTCACCTACATAAGACACTTTATGACAGGTTTAACTTTTATGTTATTATTAGCTCTAGCCACTGGTATTTCATACTCAGTTCGTCTGAGCTACTTATAAAGTGACAAGTCCAGCCAGGGCAACATGGTGAAACTCCGTCTCTACAAAAATTAGCTGGGCCTGGTGGCATGCACCTGTAGTCTTAGCTACTTGGGAGGCTGAGGTGGGAGGATTGCTTAAGCCCAGAAGGCAGAGGTTGGAGTGAGCCATGATCACGCCACTGCACTCCAGCTTGGGTGACAGAGCAAGACCCTGTCTCAAAAAAAAAAAAAAAAAAAAAAGTGACAAGTCAGTTACCCTTGGGGTTGGTTTGGTTCCTAAGCTCTAGTGATCACCTGGAACCAGGAATGACTATTGGCCTCTGATAAATTAGGCTCCTGGGATGACTGGTCCTAACCTCAGTCAGAATCACATGTTGACCAGCCTCCTGGATCTAGTGAGTTCTCAGGGAAATGTGGCTTCCATAATATATTTCACATCAGATTTAACCATTGTAATCTGTTCTGCCAATGAAATGCCCCCAAACAGAGTGTGTCTCCCTGAAAGCAATTGAAAAACATACCTGCTCATGAGCATTGTGTAGTTTGTACAAGCATACTCATGTGAACTGAATGGGAATGCATTCTTGTGCAATGCTGGAATGTTCTTAAGTGTCCAGAGGATGTGCATTGAGTTCCAGAGGCTCTGTACCTGCCAGGCCCTGGGCAGGCATAGAAGGTACAGTCACCTTTATCTGGAGACAGGTAAAAAAGGAGCTGGAGGAGTTCCCTGAGACCTGGGACACCTGGCAGGTACCCATTGTCTAGGGACTCAGCAGAGAATTCAAGCTTTAAGAGGAATTTTCTTGCTGGACTCTGAGTCCCTGTCAGCCCTCCTAAGTCTTAGATCATGCCTCTGAGCCCTGTAGTACTGAATCAATGGGGATGCTTTGGCTGCAAGTAACAAAACCCAAATAACAGTAAGTAAGATTAAGCAGAGCTCAGATCTCCCAAAGATGCTCTCTGCTCTTGGAAGGTCTCTGTACACAGGAATGGGATATCAGTGCCACTTCCAGCAAGTTCCTGCATGGGACAGGTAGCCATAAAGGCTGAGTGTCTGGAGTTCAGAGTAATAGGTTTTGTCTTCTTGAGTCACAGCCTCTTTAATATGTTGATGAGAAGCCCAGGGAACGTTGATGTACAAAGTTGGACATATAATTCAGGGGATTCATGGATCTCTGAAAACCAGCCCTGGATCCCAGTTTAGCCATCTCTGATCTAAAGGCACGTGACTTCTCTAATGTTCATGGCAGACCTATTCTGTAAGCCCATTGTGCAGCCAAGTCAGCATGCCATTCCAGTGCAGTGTGAGAGGGCAGAGATGGGGGCCAAGAGTACAAATAGAGTGGGACAGTTGTCATTGCCCAGCCTGTGAGTTGAAGTCTGTGCAGTCAGCCAGTGGGTCTGACAAAGAGGGCAGTGCTGGCACTGCCTCATGCTTCCGCAGAGGTGATGAGGTTCAGGCTGAGGTGGAGACCACGCTGCACTCGCCATGCATTCAATGGTGCCCCATCTCTTGTTCTCTAGGAAGCATTCCCGCTACCTGTGTGATGCAGTTGGTTCCACCTATTCCCAGAGACTCCACCCTGGCCCTCCTTGCCCTGGCCCCCAGCACTGAGCCCCTAGGGCCATTTAGCTGGCCAGCATGATCTAAGACAGCTTTCTGCAGGCATTCCTCTTGTAGGAGTCATGAAGCAGCAATGTGTATTTTGCTTCTTTTTGTTGTTGTTATATTAAAAAATATTTTTATATTCTAGTCCAATCCTTATTATTTGATTTTTTTGGTTATATGTTATATATAAAAATGTATTTTTTGTATTTTGCTTCTTAATGTCCCTATCATTGTCTTTAATATTCTTGGTAGCTTCACTAGGTGGGGACTGCTGCATGACAATGTGGGTCATCACCGGTTGCTGAAGTGACCTTCTGAGTCTCAGAGGGGTATAGTCCTCGCATCAGGCTACCTTGACGGATAAAACAATATGATTTACATATGGGTTGTAGTGCTAGTAAGATTTTGGAGAGCACCAATAATGAATTCGGCTGTGCAGCTTGTAGTGGCCAAGCAAAGGAGGGTGGGTGGAGAGTTGGGAGCTCTGGTTCTGGCCTCTGTGACCATCTGTAGGGCCTTGTCTGGATCCTGTGCTGCCTGGGCCCAGGCTGCATCTGTGACTTCTCTGCCCAGCCCTCAGTGTCGTCATGGGGATTAGATAAAATATACACGTGAAAATACGCTTGGGAGGCCAGAAAGGGCTGGAAGAATGAAGACCACTACCAGTATTCAAGCAACCTTCGGAGGACAGAATCCTAGACCCAGAAGGAGCCCCCTGAGTGTATTAAGTCGAGTCACACCCCGTAGAGCACATTTCTCATAGTGGTGAGGAAGATGATTTTAGGTGGGACACAGCATCTTTCATTTTAATAGTTATATGCTGGTTTATTTGAATGTATTATAAAAATACAGGCATCAGAACAAACTGGGAGTTTTTTAATGGATATTTTGCCCAGATTAAGGCTAAAGAAGTATTTTAAGTAAAAAAAAAGAAAATTTTTAAAAGTATGGTGGTTTTCAGATTAAGCTAGTTATAGTACAATAGTAGACAAATATGGCCCAAATGGGAAAGTGAGCCCTTGAGGAAAGGCTGGGAAACTTTCCACAAGGGGAGTCCTTCCTTCCCTGACAGCCCATTAGGGGTGTGTCTTTGACTTCACCTGGACCCTTCTAGAGACACAGTGTCTCTACCCTTTGAGTCAGTCCACTGCATTTGCGGATTCTCTCATTGTTGGGAAGTTCTTTCCCTTCTTCCCTTAACCTGTCCCACATGAACCTTTGACAGTCCTGCTTTTCTCCACCATGAGCAGCTTTACTTTCTTCAACTGCTCTTCAAATGTCATAGTTTAAAAACAGCCCCTCTGTATGTCCGTCCTTTCTTCCATCCATCCTTGCAGCCACCCACCTACCCGTCCATTCATTGATCCATCTCTCCATCCATCTTTCCTTCAGCAAAGACTTGTGGGCTGGACCCTGTACTGTATACTTTATATTCGCTATCTCTAAGCCTCACAAAAATTGTGTTAGATGTAGTTAACCTTTTATAGATGTGGAAACCGAGGCTCAAGGAAGTTAAGTAGGTCACCTGCAGTCATAACCTGAGAGAAGCAGAGTCAGAAAGGAATCTGGCCATGGTCTGTCTCTTCCTGAAGTGCATGCTCCTTCCGTTAGACCGTGCTGTTCCCAGCACTGGGTGACCAAAAATGTCATGATCCCTTCTCTCCTGGTGCTTAGGGGACCTATCCCATGGAGGTGTGGCTCTACATAATCAGTGCAGTGGGCAAAGGCCTCATGAGGAGCAGGGATGGAGCAGCCTGTGCACAAAGATGTGGTGAGGCAGCAGAGGTGCAGAAGACGCTGGCTGGCAAAGAGAGGCAGCGAGTCCCTCGCTGGCAGGAGTCTTCCCTGACTGTCATTAATCTTACAGTCACAAATGAACCCCTAAATCATTTGTGCACTTTTTTTTTTAATTTTGAAAAAGAAAAGTGTAAAGGGTAGTATAACAAATACCATGTACCTATTACCCAAGATGAACAGATGTGACCATTTTGTCTGCACTTGATCCTTTTCACAGTAGGGCTGGACTTAAAACCAGACCACTCATCCTTTGCCCTGGCCAGTTTGGCCCATCCTCAGCCTGCAATGGGCTTTTGGGAGCCTTGCTCCTGAGTTTTCATGTATTGGCTCTCTCTTGGGGCTTCATGTCCTCAGTTAATGCCAGTGGGCCTCCCTAGAAGTTGTTGACTAAAGAGGCTTTTGCTGCTTCTGACCACATTGTGGAGAAGCCACTCTGGGGAGAGTGTGTGTTTTTGGCTATGATCTTTTTCAGAGAAGTTCATCTACCCTCACAAACACCTGCCTTGACCATTGTGGGTTTAGCCAAGCTGTAGAGCATGGTTTAGTCATAGCTGCCTAAACTGAACTGTAATATTAATGATAGGTTTGTATGTTTGGAAGACAGAGAAAACATATTCTCTTTTTATAATTATATGACAATGATAACAAAATGCTTTTTGTTGTTGTTAGCAGTGAAGTCTCACTCTGTTGCTTAGGTTGGAGTGTGGTGGAGCAATCATAGCTTATCACAGCCTCGAACTCCTGGGCTCAAGCCATCCTCCTGCCTCAGCCTCCTCAGTAGCTGAGACTATAGGCATGTGCCACCATGCCCATCTAATTTAAAAAAATTTTTTTTGTAGAGATGGGGTCTCCCTTTGTTGTTCAGGCTCATCTTGAACTCCTGGTGTCAAGCGATCCTCCCACCTCGACCTCCCAAAGTGCTGGGATTATAGGCATGAGCCCCCACACCTGGACACAAAATACATTATATACTCTAAAGTATAGGATTACTTTAAGAGAAGGAAACTAAAAGTATGATGGCTTACTTTGTAATCCATAACTTCACAGTTTTCCCTTCCTGCAGCTTTCACAGAAAAAACCAGGTGCCTGGTACTGGGTCCTTCTCTCTGCCAAGCAGGAGTAAGGCGGCAGAGCCAACCCTGCATCTGCAGTTAGAAGCTCTCCATGACGACAGGACGCAGCTTCTCACCCAACTGTTTGCAGCCTTCTCCTTTCCACCTACTGATTGACTCCTGAGCTGAAGCCTGGTGTTATCCTGTTTGCATGTAGTTTGCCATGAGTTAGAACAGTGAGTAAAGCTCTGCTTTTTAAAGCTGTGCATCTGTCTCATTCCACATGTCTTGCTGCCGCAGGTCTGACCTACGAGAAACATGGCAACCAGCGCCGTCCCCAGTGACAACCTCCCCACATACAAGCTGGTGGTGGTGGGGGATGGGGGTGTGGGCAAAAGTGCCCTCACCATCCAGTTTTTCCAGAAGATCTTTGTGCCTGACTATGACCCCACCATTGAAGACTCCTACCTGAAACATACGGAGATTGACAATCAATGGGCCATCTTGGACGGTGAGACCTGGGTGGCAGCCCTGCATTGGGTGGACAGCCCCTGAGTGGCCTCATCCCACCCCAGTTCTGGACACAGCTGGGCAGGAGGAATTCAGCGCCATGCGGGAGCAATACATGCGCACGGGGGATGGCTTCCTCATCGTCTACTCCGTCACTGACAAGGCCAGCTTTGAGCACGTGGACCGCTTCCACCAGCTTATCCTGCGCGTCAAAGACAGGTGAGCATCAAAGACAGGTGAGAGTACCGGGACCTCACAGAGCTGCTGTTCCTTTATTTCCCAGGGAGTCATTCCCGATGATCCTCGTGGCCAACAAGGTCGATTTGATGCACTTGAGGAAGATCACCAGGGAGCAAGGAAAAGAAATGGCGACCAAACACAATGTAGGTGTGTGCGTGTGTGTAGAGGGGGTCAGCCACTTTGATCAAGTTGAGCTTTGCCTTCCAGATTCCGTACATAGAAACCAGTGCCAAGGACCCACCTCTCAATGTCGACAAAGCCTTCCATGACCTCGTTAGAGTAATTAGGTGAGCACTGCCCTCTCCCTAGAAGCGGGCCTCTTTGTCTTTCTGTCCTTCATTGTTTCAAAAGGCAACAGATTCCGGAAAAAAGCCAGAAGAAGAAGAAGAAAACCAAATGGCGGGGAGACCGGGCCACAGGCACCCACAAACTGCAATGTGTGATCTTGTGACAGGCCTGAGGCCCTGGGCACAGTGACGGTGGCCTGGCCAGCCCTCGGGACCCCTCCCCACCTAACTGCACTGAAACCATTTCTAACCACAACCCTTGGCCCAAGGACTTGGTACAGGAAGGGAGAAGGGCAGGTGGGCAGGGAGCAGACAGGGTCTGGCTTTGCCCAGAGGGCACGGGCTTTCCCACCTCTCAAAGAGACAAGGAAGCCACCTGTAAGCAGAAGCAGCATCCAAGTGCCCCTGGCCCCCCCATGTGTTGATTCAACCCGGTTCCTCCCCCTCTCTCGGTGGGTGTGTTGTTTATTGTAACTACATAGTGTTGGTTTGATGTGGAAGTGTTTATCCACATACAAAGTACAAAACAAGCCATGAACAAGCTTCTTTCCCTTACCCCCCATCCACAATGTCTGAGCTTGGATGTCTTTTATAGATTTTTAAATTATTTTAGTGATTATTATTTTATTAAAGGGGTCTGGGCTCACTGCCTGGTGAAGTTTCAAGTGTTCAGCAGACCTCTCTGGTAACATATCTGGAATATTGTTGTTGTTTTTTAACCGAGTTTTCCCATCAGTGCCAAAACTCAACTCAATCTGAAAGTAGAGTGTCTGAGAGGACAGAAGGTAATGGGAACTGTAGCTGGAGGCCTCAGGCCATGGGTCAAACCTGGGAGGGAAAGAGACCCTACACATGGCCTAGAAATGAGAGAAGAGAGAGGTATTTACCCAGAGGATTTTCCTATGGTTGGGGATGCAAATATTAGAAAACAGATTGTATTTTGCTGAGGGGAGTGGCTGTCATGAGCATGTCAGTTCTAAAAGGGGTTTTCATTATCCTGGAAATGTATAAACTAAAGTAAGCTGATTGGCTTTGCAAACATGTTCATTTGTTTTTCAGACAGTATGGGTTAAGTTCTCTGCCCTCCCCAGGGGTCTGAGGAGGCTCTGGGTTTCTCAGATCTGTCTCTTGCTGCGTTTTCACATCAGCTGTGCTGCTTGGTGCCTCTCTGATACGAATACACTGACACGTCAAAGTAACCTAATGTGGACACCATCCAGAAAACTCCAGTTCATGCTGGATCTTAACCAAAAATGATTCAATACTGTTATCACTAAAACAGCACCAAGACCTGAAGCCATCTTCCCTTGGAGTCAACTGACTACCACCTCTATAAGCCTAGTCAATGAGCAGACCCCTTCCAGTATTTGTAAAAGTAGTACTAGGTTGCCTTTTTGGCAATTTTTATTGACCTGTTGAATCTTGACTATAAAATGATCTGAGAAGTAAGGAAGGCTGGGCTGATGTGTGGCTCTCATATACCTTCTGCAAGGGGGCAGTCTCCCCAGCTCCCTGATGATGCTCACCCCCGCCCCCCCACCTCAGGTGCTGCTGGTGTGAGCCAAAGACTGGAGTTTTTCCAGCTGGGGTGGGAGTGGAGAGACAACAGGAACAACGCTGCACCAAAGAAAAGGTCAGAATAAAAGGCAGCACAGCTGGTGACCTTATTTTCTAGATGTTACAAATCAGGTCACTATGCAAACTAGAATATCCTCAGCAGGTGGCCTGGCCACTCTGGAGAAAGAAACCCAAGGAAAGTGAGCACCCAACTGGATGCCAAGACACCCGGGTTCTGAAAATGTGCTGTGTTCCTACCTCGGCAAGATCACCAGCACTGAGGGGCCCAGCTGGAGAATGATTCTGCTACAAAAGGAGACAGTTGAGACTTTTGCTTGTTGGAAATCAAACTTCTTATTTGTCTAAATTGCCCCTTTTTCTGTTCCTAAAAGGAAGGATAAGAGAGAACATTCCAGGTGAGGCACTTCAAAGTTTCCTTAGACCCTATAGTGTTAAGAGGTATTTTAAACACTAAAAGGACAAAGCTCTTCCCAATCCTTATGCTTCCCTAAGTGGTATCTGCAGCAGTTTGTTGTGTGCAGTTTGATGGCAGCTGCAAACTGGAGGTGAGGCGGAGGAAAGGCAGGTAGGAAGGAGTAAGGATGGAGATGCTCAGAATCAAGAGCATGGCGGAGTAGGAGAAGAAGCCCTGCACACAGGGCAGTGTCCACAGCCAGAAAACTCCTGCTGGGCACCAACCACTACGAGCATACCCCATGCCCACCGTGGAGCTGCAACTCCTCGACAGCACTGAGTTTGATAGTCTCACTGGAAGCAGATCAGCTGATGTAGAACAGAGACCTCGGCCATAAAGGTGAGAAGACATAGGGATTTCAACCACACAGTTGGGACAGAAGGGACAGTGCATCTGTTCATCCATCCTGCACTTGGCCCACGTTGAACTCCATGGTGCCTGAGAGAGACTAGTTAAGGGTTGGTCTTCTGTATCCTCTGCTGTTGAGCCTCTGGTAAGCTTTCATCTCCCATGAACTCATTTCCCCATAAATGAAATGGGTAAATAATGCCCCATTTGTAGAAGTGGGCCCTCATGACTGAGGTAGCTTCCAGATAGGCCAGAGTAGAGTGTAGAGTGTGCCCCGTGACATCCCTCCATCTTCTCCTCCATTATCATCTAGCAGGGTCAGACTGGGAAACCTGGTTGGCCACGCCACACCATGACCGAGGAGCCAACTGGGACTTCTGGCTGTTTGACATCCTCATGTTCCCGTTGGTCTTCCGGAGAATAGTGCTACCCTCACATCCCCTGGAGCACAGCCTTCCTGAAATGCCCTCACCCCATGCCTTTGCCATTGTGTGCTCTCAGATTTCTTCCACTGTTTGACACCCTCCTTAGAGGGCTGCTCTTTTTTTTCCAGAGATAATCCTAGCCATCCTCTCCACTCCCACGGCTGGGGACAATGGCCACTTACTACCTGTGCACTTTGCCACTCGGGACACCTGGATGGTTTCTCTTAGGACTTTGCCCACCTCCTTCTCATGGCACTTGCTGTGGAAAATGCCTGGCTGGCCTCGTGGGGCCTGTCTCACTTTTCCAGGAGACATGACCCACTAACGTGGCAACTTTAACCCAAAGGCCCCTCAGACATGTTACAGCAAATCTGGAGCCACAGACAGGTTCCCTCCATTGGCAGCCCATTGTGTTTGAAATTCCATGTCGGGTTTACTTGGAATGAAAGATACTTGAATTATTGTGCGCCTGTGAGCGCCCAGCTTCTGTTTCATAGTCTTAACAGGTGGCCATTGTCGTGAAACGAGTGATGCCTGAAGATCTCAGTGATGTTTGAACCTTCTGTGTAACTTTTTATTAAGTCTTTGTATCTCTCGACTGATTAATAAAGAAGAGAAACACGTATCTGTCTTAGTTCCTTTTACTCCAGTATTCCT